TTCGCAGGATTTCTCATTACTAACAACATTTCCCCCGCATCCCCCTTCCAAACAACAATCCCCCTCTACCTAAAACTCACAGCCCTCGCTGTCACTTTCCTAGGACTTCTAACAGCCCTAGACCTCAACTACCTAACCAACAAACTTAAAATAAAATCCCCACTATGCACATTTTATTTCTCCAACATACTCGGATTCTACCCTAGCATCACACACCGCACAATCCCCTATCTAGGCCTTCTTACGAGCCAAAACCTGCCCCTACTCCTCCTAGACCTAACCTGACTAGAAAAGCTATTACCTAAAACAATTTCACAGCACCAAATCTCCACCTCCATCATCACCTCAACCCAAAAAGGCATAATTAAACTTTACTTCCTCTCTTTCTTCTTCCCACTCATCCTAACCCTACTCCTAATCACATAACCTATTCCCCCGAGCAATCTCAATTACAATATATACACCAACAAACAATGTTCAACCAGTAACTACTACTAATCAACGCCCATAATCATACAAAGCCCCCGCACCAATAGGATCCTCCCGAATCAACCCTGACCCCTCTCCTTCATAAATTATTCAGCTTCCTACACTATTAAAGTTTACCACAACCACCACCCCATCATACTCTTTCACCCACAGCACCAATCCTACCTCCATCGCTAACCCCACTAAAACACTCACCAAGACCTCAACCCCTGACCCCCATGCCTCAGGATACTCCTCAATAGCCATCGCTGTAGTATATCCAAAGACAACCATCATTCCCCCTAAATAAATTAAAAAAACTATTAAACCCATATAACCTCCCCCAAAATTCAGAATAATAACACACCCGACCACACCGCTAACAATCAATACTAAACCCCCATAAATAGGAGAAGGCTTAGAAGAAAACCCCACAAACCCCATTACTAAACCCACACTCAACAGAAACAAAGCATACATCATTATTCTCGCACGGACTACAACCACGACCAATGATATGAAAAACCATCGTTGTATTTCAACTACAAGAACACCAATGACCCCAATACGCAAAACTAACCCCCTAATAAAATTAATTAACCACTCATTCATCGACCTCCCCACCCCATCCAACATCTCCGCATGATGAAACTTCGGCTCACTCCTTGGCGCCTGCCTGATCCTCCAAATCACCACAGGACTATTCCTAGCCATGCACTACTCACCAGACGCCTCAACCGCCTTTTCATCAATCGCCCACATCACTCGAGACGTAAATTATGGCTGAATCATCCGCTACCTTCACGCCAATGGCGCCTCAATATTCTTTATCTGCCTCTTCCTACACATCGGGCGAGGCCTATATTACGGATCATTTCTCTACTCAGAAACCTGAAACATCGGCATTATCCTCCTGCTTGCAACTATAGCAACAGCCTTCATAGGCTATGTCCTCCCGTGAGGCCAAATATCATTCTGAGGGGCCACAGTAATTACAAACTTACTATCCGCCATCCCATACATTGGGACAGACCTAGTTCAATGAATCTGAGGAGGCTACTCAGTAGACAGTCCCACCCTCACACGATTCTTTACCTTTCACTTCATCTTGCCCTTCATTATTGCAGCCCTAGCAACACTCCACCTCCTATTCTTGCACGAAACGGGATCAAACAACCCCCTAGGAATCACCTCCCATTCCGATAAAATCACCTTCCACCCTTACTACACAATCAAAGACGCCCTCGGCTTACTTCTCTTCCTTCTCTCCTTAATGACATTAACACTATTCTCACCAGACCTCCTAGGCGACCCAGACAATTATACCCTAGCCAACCCCTTAAACACCCCTCCCCACATCAAGCCCGAATGATATTTCCTATTCGCCTACACAATTCTCCGATCCGTCCCTAACAAACTAGGAGGCGTCCTTGCCCTATTACTATCCATCCTCATCCTAGCAATAATCCCCATCCTCCATATATCCAAACAACAAAGCATAATATTTCGCCCACTAAGCCAATCACTTTATTGACTCCTAGCCGCAGACCTCCTCATTCTAACCTGAATCGGAGGACAACCAGTAAGCTACCCTTTTACCATCATTGGACAAGTAGCATCCGTACTATACTTCACAACAATCCTAATCCTAATACCAACTATCTCCCTAATTGAAAACAAAATACTCAAATGGGCCTGTCCTTGTAGTATAAACTAATACACCAGTCTT